GGAGGACCACTGAGGCCCCTGAGTCACGTGGAGGAAGGGAACACCATGTCTGGACTGTGTTTGAGAAGGTCAGTCTGACAATGTGTGACAATGGTATGTGGAGTGGATTGGAATCGTCTACAATGAGAGCTCCTGGCCAAAGGAAGGGAGGATCAGAGAGGTGTAAGAGCACTGGGTGGGGAGCTCAGAGGCCAGAGGGAGTTTGGTCTGAAAATAATTTCTAACATTTGTTGAGTGCTTACTGTACACCAGGCTCTGTGCATGTGATCTCTTACCCCAGTGTGATAGATAATATTGCCCCCATATTACCTCTGGCCTAGAGAGGACAGGTGATCTAATTACACAGTTTGTGCATAATGCAGAAGGAACTGGAACCCAAAGCCCACGTCCTTAGCTACTGTCACATGGCAGAAACGAAGGTCCTGGGGTTCATTTGGTATGGTATATCAAGGGAGAGAAACTGCATTATTAAACTGAGTGAGGCCAGGTAGAGACTTTAGGAAGCAGGTGCGTTTTGGTGGAGAGCTGAATGAGCTGAGTTACTCAAAGTGCAGTCTGAGGACTACAGCATCCTCTAGGAGCCAATAAAAACAAAATGGAGACAGCTGGGCCCCACCCAAGACCTACGTCATTCCAGGGGATTTGACTCAGAAATCTGCACTAACAAGCTCCTTGGGATTTTCAGACTAAGTTTGAGAAACACTGGAATGAAAAATCAGACCAGACTTAGCAGCGGGAGAAAGGAGGGTCTTGTACATTAAAGGGGTGAAAAATTTAAGCGACTAGTAAGAAAAGGACCTTTAATAGTGTCTCACATGTAGCTAGCATTTTATAAGTGCTACAGACTGAATTTTTGTGTCTCCCCTAAATTCATACATTAAATCCTAATTCCTGAAGTGAGGTGTTAGGAGGTGGGGCCTTTGGGAGATGATCAGGTACTGAGGATGGATCCCTCATGAGTGGGATTTGTGACCTCATAAAAGAGCCCCAGAGAGCTCCCTCACCCCTTCTACCGTATGAGGACACAGCAAGAAGGTGCCATCTAGGAAGCAGGAAGCAGGGCCTGACCAGACACCAAATCTGCTGGGGCCTTAGTCTTGAATTTCCAGCCTCCATAACTGTGCAAAATCCATTTCTGTTGCTTATAAGCTACCCAGCTTATGGGATTTTGTTTAGCAGCCCAAATGGACTAAGACAGTAAGTAAATACCGTTGAACAAATAGACAGATTTCTTTGGTTGGCCACCATCTGTCTTTACTAGCTCAATGTTAGAAGACTTCTTTCTCCTTCCTGCTGGAGAAATTCAACTGCATTGCATGGAGAGCTAATTATATGGAGAGACAGTAAGTGCTTACCACTGGAGGGTATAAAAATAAGATGCAAACGCAATTTTACATGCCTTTCTAGACCCCCTGGAGCCTGTCCATGGAAGGAGAGGCTAAGAACCCTGCTGAGAAAGTGGTCACCATTACCTCCATCCTGGGGCCTGACTCCAGTTCCTTACACCCGAAGTTGCTCTACTCACTACTTACGATGTCATGCAACAGTTAAGGGTCAGAGGCTCCTATAGGTCTGCAAGCCAGTTCGCTGGGTGGAGGCGTGTGTTCTATCAGGCCAGACAAGGTATTTTCTATTAAAAATGATTGAGCTGATCATCTGATATGGATTTCAATTTTCATTCCTTTAGGTGGCATAAGTGGAAATAAACTCAAGCTGATGCTTCAAAAACGAGAAGGTAAATATACCCCAAATGGATAAGGGATGCATGTGCTTTGGGGATGGGGAATTGATGATTTCAGCACCTGTTCCAACTAAGACTAAAGTGGCCGTTGATGAGAATAAAGCCAAAGAATTCCTTGGCAGCCTGAAGCGCCAGAAGCGGCAGCTGTGGGACCGGACTCGGCCCGAGGTGCAGCAGTGGTACCAGCAGTTTCTCTACATGGGCTTTGACGAAGCGGTAGGTGTTGCCTCCGGCTGCAGGCCTGGCTTCATTCTCTATCATTCTCTCTCTTTTCCTCCAGAAATTTGAAGATGACATCACCTATTGGCTTAACAGAGATCGAAATGGACATGAATACTATGGCGATTACTACCAACGTCACTATGATGAAGACTCTGCAATTGGTCCCCGGAGCCCCTACGGCTTTAGGCATGGAGCCAGCGTCAACTACGATGACTACTAACCATGACTTGCCACACGCTGTACAAGAAGCAAATAGCGATTCTCTTCATGTATCTCCTAATGCCTTACACTACTTGGTTTCTGATTTGCTCTATTTCAGCAGATCTTTTCTACCTACTTTGTGTGATCAAAAAAGAAGAGTTAAAACAACACATGTAAATGCCTTTTGATATTTCATGGGAATGCCTCTCATTTAAAAATAGAAATAAAGCATTTTGTTAAAAAGAAAAGTCTTAGAATTCATTTGGGTGCAAATTAAGCT